GAAAGTAAAAGCATTTCAGGGCCAGGTTCAGTGGCTAACTTCTGTAATCCCAGCACTTTTGGAGGCCTAGGTGGGAGGATCGCTTGAGGCCAGAAGTTCAAAACCAGCCTGAGCAACATAGCAAGACCTTGTCTCTATGAAAAATATAAAATTAGCCAGAAATGGTGATGTGTGCCTAGAGTTCCAACTACTTGGAAAGCTGAGGCAGGAGGATCGCTTGAGCCCAGAAGTTCAAGATTGCCGTGATCTATAATCACCAGTGCACTCCACCCTGGGTGACAGAATAAGACCCTGTCTGAAAAAAAAAAAAAAAAAAAAAAAAAGCATCTCACTTTAATAGTAAGTGGCCAAAATATGATGCTGGCTGCATGTTGTGAGGAAATGTGTTAGATGAAAGAAGTCAAATTCCAGAAGATTTCCTTTTCTCAGAAATGAGGTATAGGGGAGAGAAGCACTGGTCCACCTGAGATCTGGCTCCAGGACTTACAACAAGGGGAACTTGGGCAAGTTACAGACTCTGTGTGCCTCAGTTTCTTCATCACCAAACAGAAAGAATCATCCCATAAACTGTAAGGTCAATGCTGTCAGTGAGTCCCCAAATTGACTGCACATCTGAGTCATGTTAACAAACACATTCCAGGCCCCACCTGAGCCCTCTGAATCAGAATCCCTGCAAGGAGGACAATGAACTTGTATTTGCACTGACTTTCCCAGCTGTTTCTTACTTTGATCAAGTTGGGGGTGGGACCCATTGAGCTGCATCACATCATTCCAAAGCCAAAACACAGCAGCAGAACAAGAATATTTTCAATGCGGTCTCTAAAGCGGAGGAGAAACTGTTGAGGGAACCTAGAAGTAAAGGACATCTGGCTTGCTGGGCTCCATTTAAACTTTGAGTATAGCAGAGACACGAGCCCTTCGGGACACATGCCTGTCGCAGTGACACTCCAACTTCGGAAGAGTGGAAGCCCTGATTCCAAATTCAAGCATGCTTTGAGTAGAAATTAAGTTTGCCTCTTTTTGCACAGGAAGATGGCCAATCTTTCCTAAGCTGCTCACCTTACAAGAAAACGAATCGTACTGCTAAGAATTCAAACTTCAGCAGTCATGGGTAAGTAAGGAAGTCTTATAAATCTATTTTAGGCCTAATGTCCTGATCTCTGTGCCCTTTTCAGGGAGCCTTGGAAGGAGCCCGAATCACTGATGGAATTGGACAGTGCATGGAGATGGTTCAGCAGGACAAGGGTAAGTGCAGGGGCAAGTCCAGGTCATACTGATGAATAATTCATGTGATTGCTTTTATTGGCAGTGCTGAAAACTCATCCCCGTGTGACCTCAAGTAAGCCATGTAACTCTGTGAACCTGCAGTTTTATCATTTTTAAAATAAAGAAACATGACAGATTTTCATTATGACACAGAATGTCAGGTCTCCCAGATGCCAGAAAATACATTTACTTAAAGCCGTTGATACGTCTTAAAGCGGTTTCCTTACAGTGTCATTGGAGGACAGTGTGGAGTGCAGAGAGACATGCTTTGAAATGGGATTGATCCAGTCCTCCTTCCTTCACTACCACATGAATGCTGGGCAGCCCAGGGTCAACCCACCGCACCCTCAACTCAGGCAAGTCCAGCAGCCAATCTTAGGAGACCTGGCCCACCTTCTAATTCTGTTATTGCAACTGCAGACGGTTACCTGGCACGCTGGCCACAGTCTACCTCACTCTTATCAGAGTCTGAGCTACTGGCAGTGCTTTCAGCTCTGAGTTCAGGCACCTCGAACCTTGTTTTTGTGGTGAAGGAACCTAAAGTGCTGTGGGGAGTGATCACATTTTTCACAACAGTAAGTTAAGAATTTCAGTTACTGACATCCCTACCCATCATATGTTTGGGTTTCTTCTCCCCAGTCCCTGGCTCCACCTCTTCTGCCACAAACGTCAGCATGGTGGTATCAGCCGGCCCTTGGTCCAGCGAGAAGGCAGAGACGAACATTTTAGAAATCAACGAGAAATTGCGCCCCCAGCTGGCAGAGAACAAACAGCAGTTCAGAAACCTCAAAGAGAAATGTTTTGTAACTCAACTGGCCGGCTTCCTGGCCAACCGACAGAAGAAATACAGTAAGATCTATAGGCTCACCATCATGAAAGCGGCTTCCTGGCCAACCGACAGAAGAAATACAGTAAGATCTATAGGCTCACCATCATGAAAGTGATGACCTGGCCAACCGACAGAAGAAATACAGTAAGATCTATAGGCTCACCATCATGAAAGTGATGAATGATGTCCTGTCTTGAAGAAATACAGTAAGATCTATAGGCTCACCATCATGAAAGTGATGAATGATGTCCTGTCTTCTCTCTGAGAACTGAGGCAGACGTGTCTGTCTTTTCTCAGAGTATGAAGAGTGTAAAGACCTCATAAAATTTATGCTGAGGAATGAGCGACAGTTCAAGGAGGAGAAGCTTGCAGAGCAGCTCAAGCAAGCTGAGGAGCTCAGGTGAGGGGACCCCGTGGGGGGAGGCAGGCGGGACTCTTAAATTTTCTCTACCATCTCACCTTAGGCAATATAAAGTCCTGGTTCACTCTCAGGAACGGGAGCTGACCCAGTTAAGGGAGAAGTTACGGGAAGGGAGAGATGCCTCCCGCTCATTGAATCAGCATCTCCAGGCCCTCCTCACTCCAGATGAGCCAGACAAGTCCCAGGGGCAGGACCTCCAAGAACAGCTGGCTGAGGGGTGTAGACTGGCACAGCACCTTGTCCAAAAGCTCAGCCCAGGTAAGGTGGCCATAGGCCCTGATGACCCAAAAGAAATATCTGAACGAACATTTTGTATTTACAGAAAATGACGAAGATGAGGATGAAGATGTTCAAGTTGAGGAGGCTGAGAAAGTACTGGAATCATCTGCCCCCAGGTAACACTGAATACTCGGGAGCAAGTAATGGGTTCTGTCATCTCTGTCCCACCTGGCTCATCAGGGAGGTGCAGAAGGCTGAAGAAAGCAAAGTCCCTGAGGACTCACTGGAGGAATGTGCCATCACTTGTTCAAATAGCCACGGCCCTTGTGACTCCAACCAGCCTCACAAGAACATCAACATCACATTTGAGGAAGACAAAGTCAACTCAACTCTGGTTGTAGACAGAGAATCCTCTCATGATGAATGTCAGGATGCTGTAAACATTCTCCCAGGTAGCCTCTATTTTCCTTGTGTCTCATACCTCACCCATCATGTGTTTGCCTTTCTTCTCCCCAGTCCCTGGCCCCACCTCTTCTGCCACAAACGTCAGCATGGTGGTATCAGCCGGCCCTTTGTCCAGCGAGAAGGCAGAGATGAACATTCTAGAAATGAATGAGAAATTGCGCCCCCAGCTGGCAGAGAAGAAACAGCAGTTCAGAAACCTCAAAGAGAAATGTTTTGTAACTCAACTGGCCTGCTTCCTGGCCAACCAGCAGAACAAATACAGTAAGATCTATAGGCTCACCGTCACGAAAGTGCCACTGAGGCAGGCGTGTCTGTCTTTTCTCAGAATATGAAGAGTGCAAAGACCTCATAAAATCTGTGCTGAGGAATGAGCGACAGTTCAAGGAGGAGAAGCTTGCAGAGCAGCTCAAGCAAGCTGAGGAGCTCAGGTGAGGGGACCCCATGGGGGCAGGCAGGGGGAACTCTTAAATTTTCTCTACCGTCTCACCTTAGGCAATATAAAGTCCTGGTTCACTCTCAGGAACGGGAGCTGACCCAGTTAAGGGAGAAGTTACGGGAAGGGAGAGATGCCTCCCGCTCATTGAATCAGCATCTCCAGGCCCTCCTCACTCCGGATGAGCCAGACAAGTCCCAGGGGCAGGACCTCCAAGAACAGCTGGCTGAGGGGTGTAGACTGGCACAGCAACTTTTCCAAAAGCTCAGCCCAGGTAAGGTGGCCATAGGCCCTGATGACCCAAAAAAATATCTGAACGAACACTTCTGTATTTACAGAAAATGACAATGATCACGATGAAGATGTTCAAGTTGAGGTGGCTGAGAAAGTGCAGAAATCGTCTGCCCCCAGGTAACACTGAATACTCAGGAACAATTAATGGATTCTGTCATCTCTGTCCCACCTGGCTCATCAGGGAGATGCAGAAGGCTGAAGAAAAGGAAGTCCCTGAGGACTCACTGGAGGAATGTGCCATCACTTGTTCAAATAGCCATGGCCCTTATGACTCCAACCAGCCACATAGGAAAACCAAAATCACATTTGAGGAAGACAAAGTCGACTCAACTCTCATTGGCTCATCCTCTCATGTTGAATGGGAGGATGCTGTACACATTATCCCAGGTAGCCTCTGTTTTCCTTGTGTCTCATACCTCAATGTGACCTGCTTCTCTGAATTTATTTACAGAAAATGAAAGTGATGATGAGGAAGAGGAAGAAAAAGGGCCAGTGTCTCCCAGGTAATGTTGTGGAATTGTTGGCTGTTAATTCATTCTATCATCCCTGTCCTGCCTGGCTCATCAGGAATCTGCAGGAGTCTGAAGAGGAGGAAGTCCCCCAGGAGTCCTGGGATGAAGGTTATTCGACTCTCTCAATTCCTCCTGAAATGTTGGCCTCGTACCAGTCTTACAGCGGCACATTTCACTCATTAGAGGAACAGCAAGTCTGCATGGCTGTTGACATAGGCGGTGAGTACTCCATTGTGAAGGTGATAAAGCTCATGTAAGAGGCCCCATCTGAATTTATTTGCAGGACATCGGTGGGATCAAGTGAAAAAGGAGGACCAAGAGGCAACAGGTCCCAGGTGAGTCTGAGAAATTGTGGACAGTTAATTTGGGCTTATTCTTTACTTTTTCCCACTGTTCCAGGCTCAGCAGGGAGCTGCTGGATGAGAAAGGGCCTGAAGTCTTGCAGGACTCACTGGATAGATGTTATTCAACTCCTTCAGGTTATCTTGAACTGACTGACTCATGCCAGCCCTACAGAAGTGCCTTTTACATATTGGAGCAACAGCGTGTTGGCTGGGCTCTTGACATGGATGGTGAGTACCTTTCTATGAAGGTGATAAGGATCCACTGAGTTATGTCTGTCCATGTCTGAACTTATTGCAGAAATTGAAAAGTACCAAGAAGTGGAAGAAGACCAAGACCCATCATGCCCCAGGTAACTTTGAGCAATTATGGATGCTTAATTCTGGCTTATTCTTTACTTTTTCCTACTTTTCCAGGCTCAGCAGGGAGCTGCTGGATGAGAAAGAGCCTGAAGTCTTGCAGGACTCCCTGGATAGATGTTATTCGACTCCTTCAGGTTATCTTGAACTGCCTGACTTAGGCCAGCCCTACAGAAGTGCTGTTTACTCATTGGAGGAACAGTACCTTGGCTTGGCTCTTGACGTGGACAGTGAGTACCTTACTATGAAGGTGATAAGCCTGTCTGTCCCTGTCTGAATGTATTGCAGGAATTAAAAAGGACCAGGAAGAGGAAGAAGACCAAGGCCCACCATGCCCCAGGTAACTGAGCAATTGTGAACAGCTACTTCTGTGGCTTATTCTTTACTTTTTCCTCCTTTTCCAGGCTCAGCAGGGAGCTGCTGGAGGCAGTAGAGCCTGAAGTCTTGCAGGACTCACTGGATAGATGTTATTCAACTCCTTCCAGTTGTCTTGAACAGCCTGACTCCTGCCTGCCCTATGGAAGTTCCTTTTATGCATTGGAGGAAAAACATGTTGGCTTTTCTCTTGACGTGGGAGGTGAGTACCTTTCTATGAAGGTGATAAGGATGCTGCTTCTTTAGTTTTGTCTGCTTTTCCAGGCTCAGCGGCATGCTGATGGAAGTGGAAGAGCCTGAAGTCTTGCAGGACTCACTGGATAGATGTTATTCGACTCCGTCAATGTACTTTGAACTACCTGACTCATTCCAGCACTACAGAAGTGTGTTTTACTCATTTGAGGAACAGCACATCAGCTTCGCCCTTGACGTGGACAATAGGTTTCTTACTTTGATGGGAACAAGTCTCCACCTGGTCTTCCAGATGGGAGTCATATTCCCACAGTAAGCAGCCCTTACTAAGCCGAGAGATGTCATTCCTGCAGGCAGGACCTATAGGCACGTGAAGATTTGAATGAAACTATAGTTCCATTTGGAAGCCCAGACATAGGATGGGTCAGTGGGCATGGCTCTATTCCTATTCTCAGACCATGCCAGTGGCAACCTGTGCTCAGTCTGAAGACAATGGACCCAAGTTAGGTGTGACACGTTCACATAACTGTGCAGCACATGCCGGGAGTGATCAGTCAGACATTTTAATTTGAACCACTTATCTCTGGGTAGCTACAAAGTTCCTCAGGGATTTCATTTTGCAGTCATGTCTCTGAGCTTCTATACCTGCTCAAGGTCAGTGTCATCTTTGTGTTTAGCTCATCCAAAGGTGTTACCCTGGTTTCAATGAACCTAACCTCATTCTTTGTATCTTCAGTGTTGAATTGTTTTAGCTGATCCATCTTTAACACAGGAGGGATCCTTGGCTGAGGATTGTATTTCAGAACCACCAACTGCTCTTGACAATTGTTAACCCGCTAGGCTCCTTTGGTTAGAGAAGCCACAGTCCTTCAGCCTCCAATTGGTGTCAGTACTTAGGAAGACCACAGCTAGATGGACAAACAGCATTGGGAGGCCTTAGCCCTGCTCCTCTCGATTCCATCCTGTAGAGAACAGGAGTCAGGAGCCGCTGGCAGGAGACAGCATGTCACCCAGGACTCTGCCGGTGCAGAATATGAACAACGCCATGTTCTTGCAGAAAACGCTTAGCCTGAGTTTCATAGGAGGTAATTACCAGACAACTGCAGAATGTAGAACACTGAGCAGGACAACTGACCTGTCTCCTTCACATAGTCCATATCACCACAAATCACACAACAAAAAGGAGAAGAGATATTTTGGGTTCAAAAAAAGTAAAAAGATAATATAGCTGCATTTCTTTAGTTATTTTGAACCCCAAATATTTCCTCATCTTTTTGTTGTTGTCATTGATGGTGGTGACATGGACTTGTTTATAGAGGACAGGTCAGCTCTCTGGCTCAATGATCTACATTCTGAAGTTGTCTGAAAATGTCTTCATGATTAAATTCAGCCTAAACGTTTTGCCGGGAACACTGCAGAGACAATGCTGTGAGTTTCCAACCTTAGCCCATCTGCGGGCAGAGAAGGTCTAGTTTGTCCATCAGCATTATCATGATATCAGGACTGGTTACTTGGTTAAGGAGGGGTCTAGGAGATCTGTCCCTTTTAGAGACACCTTACTTATAATGAAGTATTTGGGAGGGTGGTTTTCAAAATTAGAAATGTCCTGTATTCCAATGATCATCCTGTAAACATTTTATCATTTATTAATCATCCCTGCCTGTGTCTATTATTATATTCATATCTCTACGCTGGAAACTTTCTGCCTCAATGTTTACTGTGCCTTTGTTTTTGCTAGTGTGTGTTGTTGAAAAAAAAAACATTCTCTGCCTGAGTTTTAATTTTTGTCCAAAGTTATTTTAATCTATACAATTAAAAGCTTTTGCCTATCACTCTGGACTGTTGGATTGTTTTTTACATTCAG